AGTTTCCTGACCCACAGACTGTGAGATACTAAATGCATGTTGTTTTAAGCAGCTAGGTTTTAGGGCAATTTGTTATGCTGCAGTAGACAACTAATACACTGTACTATATTTGTCTCTTTTTCCAGCAGGACCAGAAATGGGCTGTTTAAGGTCCCTGGGACCTTGTCATGTCATGTGTATTTAACTGTTTACCCACCACCGAAAAGCTTCCTGCCAGGACCCATCTGCAGTGTAAAAGGGGAACCCTGAAGCCCTGGGAATGGCTCCTAGTACTTCAGGTAGGGGCTCTGTGTCCCCATCAGTTTCCACCTTTGGGCCTCCCACTAGAACTTCCTTAATTGTCTTTCTCCACCTAAGCATCATTTAGCTTACAAACCAGAGGCAGCAAGCCAATTATTCCCCGGAGAAACTTCAGCCAGGCAGGGGGGCATTAACCACACCAACTGGTGTTCCACAACAAAGGTATGAGAGGCAGAGATTCACATCCCAGTCCGGTTCGTAAGCAGAGGCGCATGAAATAAGAAACCCCTTTTGAGAAAGAGGGAAATTAGGGGAGATACTGAAATTATGCGTTGCATAGGACATCAGGCAACCACTTCACTGTCGGCTTCAGTTTTTGATCTGCAAGATGGGAGTCTACTTCTAGGTCCCATAGTTTTTGATTCTTAGTCTGACACAATGTGGGTTGCTGTGAGCTGGCTCTTTGGGTGCCAAGTCAGCTATCAAATGTGGGTAACAGAATACCTGTCTTCAAAGGGGGTTGTAGAATTAAATGAAATAAATAAAACACGTGAAACGTGTAACACAGGGCCAGCCCAAGTGTCATCGTGGCAGTTGCTGCTTCACCACGGGGTCTCAAGTCCCGAGGAATTGGGGTCGCGGGCGAGCGGAGCGCAGCCGGGACCCAGGCCGGGTGGCCTGCCCCGCCCACGTGGGGCCGCGGCCCGTCGAATGACTCCTTGCAACGTGTTGGTGGTGGCGGCGGCGGTGGCGCGGGCTCTTCCGGGCGCCGCAGCTTCCTGCCAAGCACCGCGCAGCCGCCTCCGCCGCAGGATCCCCCGGTGCAGGCCTCCGTGCTGGTGCGGATCCTGGAGCTCAGCCGCGCGCGCCCTGCCCGATCCTGTGCCGACCCACCGCACTATGCGCGCCGTGCCGCTGCCCGCCCCGCTCCTGCCGCTGCTGCTGCTCGCGCTCCTGGCCGCTCCCGCCGCCCGCGCCAGCAGAGCCGAGTCCGTCTCCGCGCCGTGGCCCGAACCCGAGCGCGAGTCGCGGCCACCGCCCGGCCCGGGGCCCGGGAACACCACCCGGTTTGGGTCTGGGGCGGCGGGCGGCAGCGGCAGCTCCAGCTCCAACAGCAGTGGCGACGCCTTGGTGACCCGCATTTCCATCCTCCTCCGCGACCTACCCACCCTCAAGGCAGCCGTGATCGTGGCGTTCGCCTTTACCACCCTCCTCATCGCCTGCCTGCTGCTGCGCGTCTTCAGGTGGGCCCTCCCGCCCTCTTCCTTCCCCCGCCGTGTTCTCATGAATGTGCTTCTTCTCCTGCAGGTCGGGAAAGAGGTTAAAGAAGACACGCAAGTATGATATCATCACCACTCCAGCAGAGCGAGTGGAAATGGCGCCACTAAATGAAGAGGATGATGAAGATGAGGACTCCACAGTATTCGACATCAAATACAGGTACAGGGTGGAGACAGAGGCTTCCTCCTGGGGGGGCTTACTCTTGTCCTTCCCTTTCTTTTAGGTAAAACCTGTTTCCCAGCCTGGTGGCATCCTGTGGAAAGTTGGTCAGCTGCAACCTGGGGTGTGAAGGACTGGACCTGGAAGCCCTCTTGCGTCGGAGGTGTTGAAACCAAAACGAACGTTATGTATAAAACCCCAGCTCCATCGTGCGTGTCAGGCATCTGCTCAGACTGTCACTGGCAAGCTCGTTTCCACGTCACCACAATGGAGTTGCTTCTGCCACCCTTTGGGCATCCCTTTAAAGTGCCCCCTACTTCTACTCCCCATGTAAGAGGCTTTGTGCCTTGCTAAGGAGCAAAGGGTAGAAACATGTTGATTTTAAAGAAGTTTTTTTAAGACAATTGTTGACAATAGTAAAAGAGATCAGGAGGATCAAGAATCTAAAACAAGCCTGAAGGATGTCCAACTGTGTATTTAGAATTTCCGACATTCTTCTCTACTGGATCTACACATTGGACCCCATCTGATCCTTTGCTGCTTTTTTGGCTTGGTCAGGTCCTGGCCTCATTTTGGCGTTACCTGTGTCAGAGTTCAAGGTGGATGTGCTTAGAGCTGGTCAGCCCCTTCCAGACCTGGACACGTCTGTGGCTCCTTTTCTTTCTTCCTTTTTTTTTTTTTTTAAAAAAAAAAAAGGTTCAGCAGAAATCAGCGTGGCTAGTTCACAAAGAATTTCCAGTATCAGGGAAAAACTGTGCGTGTGTGTGTGTGTGTGTGTGCACGTGTGTGCGTGTGCACGTGTGTGATACCTATAAAACAGTTTCTCCTTCTCTGAAGGGAAAGGAAAGTGCTAGGCAGCCTGTGATTAGCAACATTCTTTGTGCTTTTTTGTTGTTCCTCTGCTCTGTCACAGTTCTACGTTGTTTGCCTTAGAAATGTAATTTTTAAAAACCATTTTAAAAATGAACGGTGATTTGGCTGGCTGGAAAAAATCACACTGTCAGGGGACTATATTTGAAGTCAGTCTAGACGGGGCTGGACTAGGAACCCACCTGGACCCAGGAGACCCCACAGGACCCAGGAGGTCCCTGCCGGAAGGCAGAGGTTCAGGTGAGAGTGGCTCACCTCTGAGCTGGTGAAGTGAGGACTTGCCTGTGACATGACCCAGGGATCTGCTGCTGGCTTCTGGAGACAGGGCCTTGGGCTGACTTCTCAGGTTGATTGAGGCCTCCTGACTAGCGGTGTTCCCAGGCTAGAGGTGATTGGCTGCAACAAAGATGCTTCTATTAGTCTATTAGCAGTGCCTTCGGGACCCTGGGATTTTGCTCTCTCTAGAAAGGTGTTTTTTATTTTTTTATTTTTTATCTCCCCCTTTTTTCCTGGCTTTGCTCCAGGGTTTGTGTATTTGCCTGTTTATTGTCCTGCTCTTTTTTTTTTTGGATGAAAACTCCAGCCTTTCCTGACTCACCTCCATCTTCGGTTCTTCAGTTTTCTGAGAAGAGTTGGGATATGTGGGAAGGGGCATGGGAGCTCGGCAGCCTCCGCCTGCCAGGAAGGCAGTTTCGCCTCTGCAGGAAAGAGCAGAGCCCGTGGGAAGCCCTGGGTGAGGGTGGCGCAGCCGGCCCAGCACGCATGGTATTGCCAGCCACGGGGGGCCTGCGTGTAGTCTCTGCTCCCTGCATTTCACCTTCTTTGTTGACTTTCCTTCTCTGTTTTCCCCCATCTGTTTGCCAGAGGGGTGGGACTGGCAACAGAACAGCCGTGGCTGCTTTATCTCTCCTCTCCACGGTGTACTCAGGCCTGAGTGGTGACTCACGGGAGCCTGGCCACCTCGCAGCTGTTCGCCCCCTCAACCTTTGAACTGGAACTGCTGGCTCACACAGGGTTTTCGACAACTGCAGCTGAATCTCATGGAAAAGCTGGATTCCTCTGCCTTACGCAGAAACACCCGGGCTCCATCTGCCAGGTGCTTGCCACTGGTCCTGGCAGAAATGGCGGCTGCTGAAAGTGACCTTCCAAATCCTTGGTGGCACTTCAGCGCCACAGGCTCTCCAATAAAAACCCTTTACACACAAACCATGAGTACCTTGGGCTTGGATGTTTTCTGT